CCCTCTCTGCCTGCGCTGCCTCCGTCATGCTCCCCTCGGGGCCATCTCCTGGTTTCCTTCGGGTCAGAGAAATTGCACACAGAGCAGAAGGATCTGATCTGACTGTTGGCTCATCTGCACTGCCGGCCCCCGAGCCTCGTCCCATTTCAGTGACAAGGCAAGTGTGAAAAATGGAGCATGATGGAGGCGTCACCAGACCTCCCAGGCTCTCGACTGGAGCCGCAGCTCTCAATGCAGCTGGAATTGCCAGGGGCAGTGAGTGCTTGTCCAGCTCACTGCTCTTTGGAAGGGGCATTCATCTCCCTGAGCGCTTGTGTGTGCATGCATGTGTGTGTGTGTTTGTGCGCGCGTGTGTGTGTGCATGCACGTTTGTGTGTGTGTGTGTGCGCGCGCGCACACACACAAGGCTGGGAGCTGTGCGGCAGGCACCCTGGCTTCGGGAACCCAAACTAGCCAGCTTCCCTTTCTGGGCCTGCTGGCCTAATTCCCAGCCGCAGCTGCCATTCTGGGCCCCCCTCCCTGAGGCCATCTCCCTGCAGATTTGGCAGCGGGGAAAGGAGGGGCCGAGAGAAGGGGAGAGAACCAGAGACAGGACTGAGCGCTAATCTGATGTAGATGATCCGGCAGCCTTCTCCAGCTTGGTTCCCCTCTGCCATCAGCTCTCCAGGTGACTTTCCCTGTGCCCTGCACTCTCCCCTTCTGCTTTCATCTCCTTAAGAAAGTGCCCAGAAAGTTAAACCCACACACAAACACACACACAATCCACCCAAAAAAAAAAAAAATCGGAGAGCAGGAGCAGGCAGACGAGTAAGAGAGCACGCGCGCAAGAGAGGGCTCACATCCGTCCTGGAGGAAGAACGGCACAGACGGAGGGAGGCTGGGGTTGGCAGAGACTGGGACGGAAGTCCCTCAGTCCCCCAGGAGCCTCCTTCATGGACCCGGGGATCCCAAGAGGGGCTGCCTCAACTTAGGATGGGCAACTGTGTCAAGTATCCACTGAGAAATCTCTCAAGGAAGGTATGTTTTTGGAGTTTCCAAGATCTGGGGCTGGGGATTGGGGGTATCTCACCATCTGTCTCAGAGGTTGGGCACAGAAAGGGTGGCTGGAGCTTGCTATCCTTCCCAGGGGTTCTGTCCAGGGCTGCCTCCCTGCTTCTACCCCAAACACCCTCCTATTGCCGTTTTCTGTGTCCCAGGCTTTGGGCATGGCGGTCGGGGTGAAACTGTGTTTGGGAATTTGCACAAGGCTTAGGAAAGAAACTGTGTAGCTTTGGGGTTTCTAGGATGTAAAATGAAAAGGGTGGATCCTTAAGATGTCAGTGAACTTGACTGGCACCTCAGTCATTCAAGGGACTGGCCAAGTCCCTTAAAACCGGCAGAATCTGAAGACCCTTCCCAGCAGCAAGGGCAGGGACTCGTTCATATCCTTTGAGGGTCTGTGAGCCTCTCTGATGGCCTCTAAGCCTTCAGAATTGTGGATTTTGAAGTAGATCCCATTGCTACTGAAAGGAACCAAACAACAATAATTCTTCCCCAATAATTCTTGAGTTAAGTCAGAGTATCTCAAATAGGACCCGAGTGGTTTTAGGGCCCAGGAGTTTTTCCATTAAGAAGTAGGCTGCCCGGGTGATGTGTTGAGCAGGGGTTGCATGTAAGTCACTTTCTGTGGTGGCTTTATCGCCATACACTTGGATTTGTTTTTGTTTTTGCAAAAATTCCTTTTAGAAAGAACATGATCATCTCTAAAGCATCTTTCATGCAAGGCTGGGTTTGCACCTATAGGGTTTTGGGTTAGGTGGGCTCTGCGTATTTTTCTAGCCCTCTGTTGCCAGGCCATAGAAGAGACTCAGGTATTATTTAAAGGAAGAGGGAATGATGGCGTTGTTTTCCTCCAATTCTTCCATTTTCCAGACAAGGAACTTGATTGACATTCAGAGGGAGGGGTTAAGTGACTTACCTATGGCCTCGGGTGAGCTATTGGCGTCTGTATCCCCAACCCCATCCTATCTTGGTCAGTTTACCAGCCTCTCAATTTAGGACACTTTGGGCTTTTCTGCCTGTCGTCTTCCTCATTTGGCTAAGCTGCTCACATCAAATTCCTTCTAATCTTTGCTGTTCCTTAGATCCTTCCAAGGGCTTGTTGTTTCTTCCATGCACGCCTCCCCCATAATCTGGTATCTTCTTAGGGGAGTCTTCTGCATCGGAAGTGCCCTCCGCGCTGTCCCAGAGAAGCAGAAAGTGATCTGAATTAGCCCTTGTAATAGGTTCCATCCAGAGCTTGAGGAAGTGAACTTAAGAACAAGGATTATCCTTCTGTCCCACCCATCTTCCCTTACACAACAGCATGCTTAAGAGTCAGATTACACAGGCCTCCTCTTTCTGGCCATGTGACCTTAGACAGATTACTTAACCTCTCTGTTCCTCGATTCCCTTGTCCATCCATCAATTGGGCATACTAATATCCACCTCTTAAGGTGATTCTGGGAATGAAATAAAGTGCTGTGCACAGTGCCTGGCCTATAGTAGTCAATAAATGTTAGTATTCTTGTCATCATAACCATAATTGTTCCACTCTGGGTTTTAGAGAAGCGGGATGGAGGAGAAACAGGAAATAGGAGAGATTTTCAGTCCACAGAGTAAAAGATAAAAAAACTTACTGCAGTCAATTTCGTGTTTCTATCATAGTATTAATAATTGCTTTTTTTTTTTTCTAAATATCTGCAACATACCTAATGTCTGTTATCTCATTTTCTCTTTTCCGCTACATAGTTCTTTTGGCTGTTTTATAGAGAAAGAAGCTGGACTCAGAGATAGAGCCTTCCTAAGGTTACACAGTCGATAGGAAGCAGAGCTGGGATTTAAACCCTGGTCTGTGTAAAATCAGAGCTGGCATTTTATTTTTATTTTTTCCTCTACGAGAGGCTGCCTCTCTCTTTCCCCTGCTGTCAGAAATGTTATTCATAGATTTCTGGATCTGACCTTAGAAGTCGTCTAGTCCAAATTCCCGCTCAGCGCATCAGTCCCCTCCCCGCTCACCAGGCACTCCCTCATTCGGCTTCTCCTTGAAGACATTCATTCGGCAAGAGGGAGCTTTGATGTGCATACTCTTGGCCAGCTTGTATTATTAGAAAGCTGTTAGGTCATGAGGCACACTTGCCCCTCCTGTTGCCATGCCACACTTAGGAGACGTTGCCTTGGTGCCAGGAGAAATTGTCGGTCCATGGGTTGCTGCCCACTTGGCTTCCTGAGCGGTATCTGGGGAACTGGAAATGGTGAGAGGCAGCCTGCACCAGGCTCAGAGCTGGGCAGGACCAGGCTGTCAGGTGCCATCATTGGCCAGAAAAGAATTGCAGCCTCTGGGGCAACTTGGTGTTAGGCAGTATTATGATCAAGAGATGCAGTGGAAATTCCCCAGCTACCACTCTCCATTCTTCATGGGAGCAAATTCCTCTCCATCCTTCTCATTTCTTTCCTGATTGGCAGATGCTCCCCCACTTCCTCTGCAGCCAGAAGTAAATGCCTTCTGGCACCCAGCATCTCTTAAATTACATCACTGCCACCACCATCATCATCGCCATCATTGCCATCACTATGGCAACTCTATTTATTCACCTCCTCTTGCCATGCCCTAGCCACCATGCAGAGCACTTTATGTGTATAACTCATTACTTGTCGCAGGAATCCTGTGACTAGTCATGAGCATCTCCCACAGTATGGAGAAGGAAGCTGGAGCACAGAGAGGTGAAATGACCTGCCCAAGGTCACACAGCAAGCAAGTGGCAGAGCCAGAATTTGTCCCTAAGACTGTTTGAGCCCAAAGCCAGCAGGCTAAACTGCCTTTTAAAGTTTTGTTTTGTTTTGTTTTGTTTTTTGTTTTTTTGTGGTTTTGAGATGGAGTCTCGCTCTGTTACCCAAGCTGGAGTGCAGTGGCGCATCTCGGCTCACTGAAGCCTCTGCCTCCTGGGTTCAGTGATTTTCCTGCCTCAGCTTCCCAAGTAGCTGGGATTATGGGTGCCCGCCACCACACGCGGCTAATTTTTGTATTTTTAGTACAGACGGGGTTTCGCCATGTTGGCAGGCTGGTCTTGAACTCCCAACTTCAGGTCATCCACCCGCCTCGGCCTCCCAAAGTGCTGGGATGACAGGCATGAGCCACCACGCCCGGCCCGCCTCTTGGAGTTCTGTGCCACCTGCTACCTCCCTGCCTTCCTGGGTTATGCTATCTCTGAGCCAAGTGCAGAAGATTCAGCCAGAAACAAAAATGCTGACTCTCTGCAGACATCTCCTGAGACTGGTTCCTGGGGTTCGGCCAGTCACTGTTATCTCAGGCATGCTTTGATCCACTCTCCCAGATGGGAAGGTCTCTCTTGTTCTGCCTCGCTCTAGTCTTGCCTCGCTCTAGTCTAGGTCCCAGAAGTCTGAGTGAGTGAAGCCGAGGCTCTGAATCACAACTCTTTGGGATATCAAACCAGGAGGGGCTCTTGGCCTGTCTGACATCCCTCAAGTTTTGGGATCACCTAAAACAGACATTTATTGCACTCATCAAACTTGACCCTGGGACTGAGTTCCTTCACCTCCAGCCTGAGTAGCTGCTTCCTCTTTGAGGAACCGGAATACTGCACCACCCTCTCTAGGCCTGGAAGGGGCTTAGGAAGTTGGAAGGGAGTCTCGGTCTGTAGTCCCACAGGGCTTTGGGGAGAGGAAGCAGGAGAGGACACGGTGGGCAGGGGGTTGTTCTGAGTCTCAACCTGGAAGGACAGGCTGCCCCTGGGTCTTGGGATGTTCTCCTAAGCAGGGCCTTCTTTGCCCTGGAGGAATCTGACTGCAAGTAGAATGCAGTAGGATGGAAGGATAGGGTGCGCAGACCTGCACTTCTCAGACAAAGAGCCCTCAGGGTTTCAGCTCCTGTCGCTCCTTGGGAAGGTCCTACTCTAGCTAAATCCCCCCACATTGAAGGAAGGTATGTAAGCTCCAGGCCGAAGGCAGAGTGCAGGCCGAAGGCAGAGTGCAGGCCGAAGGCAGAGTGCAGGCCGAAGGCAGAGTGCAGGAGCTGGATTCTGTAGAGGCACTGGGCATCCCGGGAGGCTGGGGAGAACTGAATGTTGTGTCTGGAAGCTGCTGTTGTCCTAAGGGGAAGGTCTGTGGGCAGTGCGGACTTTTTATAGCCGCATGGGAACCTTCAGGGCGGAGGATCGGCTGGTCAGGGCCTGGGAGCACAGCTATATTAGGTAAGCAGAGAAGGGCCCTGCCTTAGCCTCTAGAGGTCCGGCACTCTGGGCCAGGCAGGGAGCCAGGGAAGGCGGGAGGGAGGAAAAGGAGAACTGGTGGATGGCAGAGAGTGTCTAGTCTTGAAATCACAAACTGGGTGGAATCCTACCTACAGATGTGCCTTGTGTGGCCCACCCGGTGCTTTAAATCAGATCTGGTTACACTGGGCTGGAGTTAAGTAGTGCTACCTCTTCAGAGGGGTCACCATCTCAGGCTAGGTGCGGTGGCTCACGCCTGTAATCCCAGCACTTTGGGAGGCTGAGGCAGGAGGATCACCTGAGATCAGGAGTTCGAGACCACCCTGGCCAACATGGTGAAACCCCATCTCTGCTGAAAATACGGAAAAAAAAATTAGCCAGTGTGGTGGTGGGTGCCTGTAAACCAAGCTACTCAGGAGGCTGAGGCAGGAGAATCACTTGAATCCGGGAGTCAGAGGTTGCAGTGAGCCAAGATCACGCCACTGCACTCCAGCCTGGGCGACAGAGTGCACTAGCCACACACGAAAAAGGAGGGGGCATGTTTCCACTTTGCCCCAGTCCCCACCTCTCACACCCTGCCTGCTTCATTTATGTCAGCAATGGCACCTGCATGTGCAACCTCTGGTCTGGCAGACCAGCCAAGCCTGGTCTCCATGCTGCCAGCTCCGATTGCCCTCACTGCCTTCCAGCGGGGATCTGGCTGGAGTAGGACAAGTCTGTTTGGGAGCTGGGAGGAATGACTTAGCCCTGGAGATTGACTGAATTGGGAGGTTGGGAGCATTTTGGGAAAGGATGTTGTCTCATTAGGCTCTGAGTGAACACTTCCCATTGGTGAGAATAGAAGCCCCCCGCTGCCCCTGTCTCTTCATGCACTTGGGTGTGTGATTCTGTGCATATGTATGTGCCAGTGCGTGCGTGCGTGTGTGTGTGTGTGTGTGTGCGCATGTGCCACACAGAGGGCATCACATTCAGCTCTCCCCGGAACCACCATTTCCGTCAAGGATTGGAGACTCTGTCTGTTGGACCAATTTGATGCCTGTGCACGCTCAGGGCTCTCTGAACCCCGCTCCTTGACTCTCAGGGTCCCCTCTTGCGGAAAGCCCCTCCCGGGACCAGGAGCCAGGCTGGGCAGGGAGGTGACACCCTGCCTCTCTTTTGCATTTGCTTGGTGCTGGCTGAAGATGTGCCAGGAGGAACAGACCAGCTACATGGTGGTGCAGACGAGCGAGGAGGGGCTGGCGGCTGACGCCGAGCTCCCGGGACCGCTCCTGATGCTGGCCCAGAACTGCGCAGTCATGCACAACCTGCTGGGCCCTGCCTGCATTTTCCTGCGCAAGGGCTTCGCTGAGAACAGGCAGCCTGTACGTAAGTTGGCCCAGTGGAGCCCGCTGAACGCGGCTAATAGGACATGTTCTTTTGTTTCAGGATAGATCACTGCGACCAGAGGAAATTGAAGGTAAAACTTGGCCCCTTGGGGGAAAGGACTGCCTGACCACATCCACCTTTGCTCACTTCCCCAGAGCTCCGAGAGGCCTTCAGAGAATTCGACAAGGACAAGGATGGCTACATCAACTGCCGGGATCTGGGCAACTGCATGCGCACCATGGGCTACATGCCCACCGAGATGGAGCTCATCGAACTGTCCCAGCAGATCAACATGAACCGTGAGTCCCTCTACCAGGCATCTGCGTCCCTTGGGGATGACCTAGCCCTTTCCTCCTTTTCCAGTGGGTGGCCATGTAGATTTTGATGACTTCGTGGAGCTAATGGGGCCTAAACTCCTGGCAGAGACAGCAGATATGATTGGTGTAAAGGAACTGCGAGATGCTTTCCGAGAGGTAACGGACAGAGGCAGGCAGGCATGGGGCGGGGCGACCTCTCCTTCCTTCCTGCCTTCTCTAGTTTGACACCAATGGTGATGGGGAAATAAGCACCAGTGAGCTGCGAGAGGCTATGAGGAAGCTCCTGGGTCATCAGGTGGGACACCGAGACATAGAGGAAATTATCCGAGATGTGGACCTCAATGGGGATGGACGAGTGGACTTTGAAGGTAGGTGGGGCTTGAAAGTGGGAGAGAAGCAACTTGCTCCCCAGCTGCTCCTCTACCCTTCTAGAGTTTGTCCGGATGATGTCCCGCTGAGGCCGCGAGGGCCCCTCCAGGACTGCCAAGCTCCCAAAGGCGGGGCTAAGAGGAGCTAGAGCTTGCCTCACCCGCTGTAGCCGCCGAGAGCCCAGGATGTACTGGCGGATGGGGCCTGCCTGCACCCCGGGGAGGCGCCCACCCCGGACCCCCACCCCTCCGCACTGTGAAAGACTAACTCCTGCAACTGGAAAGCGGGGGCGCCCGCCGACGAGGAGGCCACCGTGCCAAGCCGGCAGAGGTCATGCCAGGCGCCAAGGGCCATGTGCCCAGCTGCTGCTGGCTGGGTGGGCCAGGGAGCCCGCCAGCAGACCCCACACAGCATGTCCGCCCCAGGGCAAAGCCTCCCACCTTCGCTCTGCGCCCGTCCCAGCTCGCCTCAGCCCTGTTATCTCAGAACCAATAAAAATATTTCCAAGAGCAAGACAGCCGTGATGGTCTTTCCTCCTTGGGCCT